TACTGGGCACATGGCTGGGCCTTGGTCCTCGTGCTCCCGGACTTCAGAGCTCAGAGGGGCCAGGGCCTGGCCTAGCCTGGAATCTGGATGGACCTCTTCTGCCCTGGGGCGCGCCGTTTACCCAATCCTGACCTCAGAGAGCGTCTGTCGTTCTGGTGGGAAAACCGAGACCCAGACAGGAACAAGGGCTCAGTGGCAACCGCTCTGCCTCCCAGCCCAGGGCTCTGTCTTGCCGGGGCTGGGGCACAGGGTGGACCCCAGGAAGTTCTGCTATGAGTCAGCTTCGAGTGCTCAGGGGACCGGACAGAGGCTGCTGGCCGGGGAAGGATGCCGGCCGGCGGTACCTACTTCCGCAGCTGTGGGTATCCCTGCCTGGTGATTCAGCTTCCCTCTGAGGGTCCCCAGGGGGCGCCGCCCTGGACTGGGAGGCTGGGGAGGATGCTGGGGCTACGGAGGGGCGATGGAGGTGCCTTAAGGGACCCCGTAATCCAGCTCTGCTGGATGCTGAGGTCCCACGAGATAATTGTGGCCAGAGATCAGGTGGGCGTAAGACTGGTCCTAGGATGGGGGCTGTGGGCCCCTCCTCACTACCCTGCTTCTTGAAGATAGCCTGGGCGGCTGTGCGGGATACCCCAGTGTCTCCAGCAATGCGCGTTCATCTCCATGGAGGGCTCGCCTTGGCGCTGGGTGGGGAGCGACTTGGTCCCCCCTGGCGGCGAAGAGAGGCTGACCACGCCAGCTCGTGGGGGGGTCTACTGGGCAGATGCGCAGGCCCCGGGCGGAGGAGGGCTGATGGGGGAAATGCCAGGCCGATGGGGGAGGGGCTGTGAGCGGGAGGCGTTGGGGCGGGGCAAGACCGCCCTCCCGGTCCGGGGGCGGGGCTTGGCCTGGGGCGGGGCTTGGCTGGGGTGCTCAGCCCAATTTTCCGTGTAGGGAGCGGGCGGCGGCGGGGGAGGCAGAGGCGGAGGCGGAGTCAAGAGCGCACCGCCGCGCCCGCCGTGCCGGGCCTGAGCTGGAGCCGGGCGTGAGTCGCAGCAGGAGCCGCAGCCGGAGTCACAGCCGCAGCCAGAGCCGCAGCCAAAGCCTCAGAGAGCAGGAGTTGGAGCGCAGGCCCTGCTGGATCCGCGCCTAGCTCGCCGCCAGGCACCGGCCGGAGGACGGGCCGTGGTGTCAGCTCACTGCCCGGGCGCTGTGGGAGGCAGCGAGCCCGCGACCCCCCGGGCCGGGCACCGCCAGGCGCGGAGCCCAGATCGCCCCCCTGCCAGGCCTGGTCACGGCCAGAGCACGCAGGAGTTCCCAGGGTCTGGATCTGCGCGCACCCTAATGACCTGGGGACTGAAGAGAAAAAAGGAACGAGGATTTCATCTAAAAGCATAACGTGGGCACTAGGCGAGGAGGAAAGTGGAGACCACCTGGCACGGGGCAGAGGTGCCTGGAGCCCACGCTTGAGCATCGGAGACCCTGGCATCCTAGCAGCCGCGACCTTGGCTCTGCCCTGTCTGAGCTGGAAACACAGCTTAGCTTCTAGACATCGCTGGCACAGGCCTGGCACAAGTAAGCAGTGTCCTCACCTGTCTGAAACGGGACACGGGGTCGGAGGAACCAGGATCTAGCCTGGCCCCAAGCGGAACTCTCTGGTGGCCCAGAGGTCGTCACTGGGGAGCCCGCCTCCTGCCCTAGCCTCACTGGTGCGGATGTGCCGCTGCCCGCCGGAGCACCATGATGGCAGGATGACCTCAGCCGAAGTAGGAGCAGCAGCTGGTGGTGCTCAGGCGGCTGGGCCCCCCGAGTGGCCCCCTGGCAGCCCTCAGGCCCTCCGGCAGCCTGGCCGGGCCCGAGTGGCCATGGCAGCACTGGTGTGGCTGCTGGCGGGAGCCAGCATGTCAAGCCTCAACAAGTGGATCTTCACAGTGCACGGCTTTGGGCGGCCCCTGCTGCTGTCGGCCCTGCACATGCTGGTGGCAGCCCTGGCATGCCACCGGGGGGCACGGCGCCCCATGCCAGGCGGCACTCGCTGCCGAGTCCTACTGCTCAGTCTCACCTTTGGCACGTCCATGGCCTGCGGCAACGTGGGCCTAAGGGCTGTGCCCCTGGACCTGGCACAACTGGTTACTACCACCACACCTCTGTTCACCCTGGCCCTGTCGGCGCTGCTGCTGGGCCGCCGCCACCACCCACTTCAGTTGGCCGCCATGGGTCCGCTCTGCCTGGGGGCCGCCTGCAGCCTGGCTGGAGAGTTCCGGACACCCCCTACCGGCTGTGGCTTCCTGCTCGCAGCCACCTGCCTCCGCGGACTCAAGTCGGTTCAGCAAAGTAAGTGCCTGGGTGGCCAATTGAGAAGGTGGTCTCTCAGTCTCTTTCCTTATGAACCCATCAGATCCTGATCTGGTCCATTCAGCAGAGGACTGCAGAAGTCTGAGGAGCCTTAAGATATCAACTTAAAGGTAACTGTTTTAAGGGAAATCTCCTTAGATCATCCCCGCTGGCCTAACGCTTTGGTTTCCATAGCAATGGGCTCGTCGCAGAAAGGAATAGCCTGTGCCGGGTCTTCAGAGAAATCCTGGCCTCGGCTCCACGCCCCTGAGCAGCCCCACCCTGGCTCAACCTGTTACCCGCCCTGCCGGCAAGCCGGGGTCACTGCAGTCCCCGTGGCGAAGCAGGGTCAGCTCAGCTCACCGCACCCCACTCCATCCAGCCCTGCCCATCTCTACGGCAACGGGCCGGGTCGCACCAGGGCTGCAGCCGAGAGACAGTCTCACCGCTTCCGTAGCCGCCCGGGCTCTGTGCGCATGTGCGACACTCCCTCCCCGGCCCCGCCCCCTTATGCGTCTCCCAGGCAACGCGCCGCGCGGGGCTCCAGGTTCCGCCCAGGGACTAACTCCAGGTCTGCGCGCGTCCAACGAGCACGGCTCTCAACCGGCCTCCTGGCGCCCAACGACCATGGCTTCCAACCGGCCTCCGTGCGCCCAACGACCATGACTCCCAACCGGCCTCCAGTTTCCAACTGTTTCTCGAACAGGGAAGCCGCCATGACACAGCTGACTACGCCCTTGGTCACAGGGGACCTGAGATCCTCCACGATTTACGGGACCGGCGCCACCTCGGGCTCGAACCACCCTCTCGATAGGGCCGCCGCTAAGTAATCGGCGTAGGGGTTCAGCCGCACATCTCCTTCCCGCGCCGCGGACCGAGCAGTCGTTGGTGCTCTTCAGGTGCGGCCTGGGTGCCCAGAGCCTTCGTTAGACTCTCGGACCCGCAAGGGAGCCCGAACTCTTTCAGACTCGCTCTCCCTCAGCCGGACCTCGGCCCTTTTTCACACCCCAGGGGAGTCTGGATTTCTCATAGTCCTGGGCACCAGCCCCTTCCCAGTCTAGCTCTTGGGACTCCCTGAAGCCGGAACTCCCTCGCCTGGACTCCCGGGAGAACCTGGAATCCCCATCTCCAGTCCACATTTTCTCAGAATCTGTCCTAGCCCTTCAGTCTCCCAGGCATGACATCGTGTGGTCCCAGCGCCCTAGGTGGTGAGCTGTGACTCTCCTTAGAGCCTGGCGAGGCCGAGGTCCTCCCCAGCTCGAACCCATCCCACACTCCCCTTCTCAGCCTCTGTGTTCCCCAGTGGTCCTGGAAAAGCCCCCAGTTCCCTCTGCCTGGCCCCAATCCTCACAAACCCAATTACCCACGCTCCTTTCCATTCCATAACCCCCATCACTGCATCCTCCAGGCTCCCATCCATGGAGGACTTGAGGTGGAAAGCAATTTGGTTCAAAATAACCATTATTTATTACTTGAAAGGGAATATTTCCAGTCGTTGCCAGCCTCCTCCCCTTCTAGTATTGGTAAATTTTTTGCACCACTGAGTGGGTGAAGAGTTTTATGCGTCTTTAAATGTTTTAAGGATTTTTTTAAAAAAACAAAAAACTCTCAGGATTTGGGGGACTTTTGTGTTTGAGCATCTTGAT